ATATCTGATAAAGGACTTGTACCCAAAATATACAAAAAACACTTACAATTCAACAATAAGAAAGTGAACAACCCAATTAAAAAGGGAGCAAAAGATCTGAACAGACACCTCAATAAAGAAAATGTAGAGACAGCAAATAAACACTAAAAAGACGCTCATCATTTGTCTTTAGGGAATTGCAGGTTAAAACAATGAGATACCATTAAAGTCTGTTAGAATGGCTAAATTTAAAAACTGAAAAACTGGTGAGGATGAAAAACAAAAGAAACTCTCATCTTTGCTGGTGGAAATGCAAAATGATATAGCCACTTTGGAAAAGAGTTTGGCAGTGGCTTACAAGAAAGATAAACATATTCTTACCATATGATCTAGCAATTAATCGCATTTCTAGGTGCAATAGACATACCCAGTTGAGTTGTAAACTTACGTCCACACAGAAACCTGCAAAGGAATGTTTACAGCAGCTTTATTCATAACTGCCCCCAAACTGGATGCAACAGATTGTCCCTTGATAGGCGAATGGATAACCAAACTATTGTGATACATTCATACAATGGAATGTTATTAAGCGATCAAAAGAAAGGAGATATTAAACCAGGAAAAGACATGGAGAAAATATAGATGCATATTATTAAGTAATTGAAAAACCTATATACTGTAACAATTCCAATTATATAACATTCTGGAGGAGGAAAATTATGGTGGCAGTAAAAAGATCAGTGGTTGTCGGGTTGTGGACAGTAGTGAGGGAGGGATGAATAGGTGAAGCAGAGTGGTATTTTAGGTGGTGAAACTATTCTGTACGCACTGTAATGGTGGGTACATGACATTATGCATTTGTTAAAGTCTGTAGAACTTTACAGCACAAAAAGTTAACCTCAGTGTGTACAAATTTAACAATAGCTTTCACAGGTAGGCATGGTGGCTTCTGCCTGTAATCCCAGCTACTTGGGAGGCTGAGGTAAGAAGATCACTGGAGGCCAAGAGTTCAAGTCCAGCTTGGGACTTGAGTTCAAGTCCAGCAACATGGCAAGACCTTGTCTCTAAAAAAAAAAATTTTTTTAAGGAAAAAATAATATAATTCAGGAGGCCACGGGATTTGGGAAAGAAAGCAGACTGTGACAAGAGCATCTAACTGTATTACAAATATATGAAACAACCTCACCGAAGGGATGGGGAGAAAAGTGCTACCCTAACTTTGAAAATGACTGGAGTCTGTAAAACTAAAGGCCAAAGGAACTGTACAAGAGTACTTACTCAAGTTGATAAAGTTTTTCTGCATGGGTTTATAGGTTAATAAATGCATTGTTGCTATACTTGTATACTAACATTGAACAATAAGAAAATAGATAGCAGATAGTGGGAGCCAGGTTTCTCACTGTTGGAGTGGAAATTTTATGTACACTAACATTGACCAAGAAGAAAATAGATAGCAGATAGTGGGAGCCAGGTTTTTCACTGTTGGAGTGAAAATTTTACAAATCAACAAGGGAGGAAGCTAGAATGACCCATGTGGTAATGGATTAACGTTGAGGATACTAGAACAGCTCATATATAGTTAGATAGTTGCTTGTGGAAATTTTTATAGATGGGTATGTGCACAAGTTAGTATACATACTATAAAGTTTAGAAGTTTACAACACCACCACCACTTCTGACTCCAATTGTAAGTTTAGGGGTCCCCAAGATCACCCTCATGTTGAATAATTCCCTAGAGGTACTCACAGAACTCACTGAAAGCTGCTATATTTACAGTTATGGTTTATTACAATAAAAGGATACATATTAAAACCAGCCAAGGGAAGAAGCACATGGGACAGAGTACAGGAGAATTCCTCATGTGAAGCTTCCAGTTTCTTCTCCTGCTGGACTAATGGACAGTGGTAACTTCCCCCAGCAACAATCTGTGACGACACGCTAGAAGTATTGCCAACCAGGTAAGATCACTCAAGCCTTGGTGTCCAGAGTTCTGAAAATGGCCTTTTATCTTTTTTCTTGCAGTAATTGCCCTTCCTTTTTGGCTGCTGCTTTAGCCAGAGCCACATCAGATGAAGTCCTTCAGAGTGATCTTTCTGCACATTATATCCCAAAGGAAACGGATGGCACAGAAGGGACTGTGGGTGAGTACCTTTCTACATTATTTGTTTAAAAACTTCATTGGGGGTTTCTGTGTTTCTTTCACAGAGATTGAGACAGTGAAATTGGCCCGTTCTGTCTTCAGCAAACTACACGAGATTTGCTGCAGCTGGGTGAAAGACTTCCCCCTCCGCAGGAGACCCCAGCTTTATTATGAGACATCAATCCATGCCATCAAAAACATGCGCAGGAAAATGGAGGACAAACATGTCTGCATTCCTGACTTTAATATGCTCTTCAACCTAGAGGTAAAGGGCACTTTCGGAGAGTCAGTGAGATTCTCCCATAACTGTTCTGTGTTTCTGTTGACAGGACCAGGAAGAACAAGCTTACTTTGCAGTGTTTGATGGCCATGGGGGAGTAGATGCTGCTATTTATGCCTCCATTCACCTCCACGTTAACTTAGTCCGCCAGGAGATGTTCCCCCATGATCCTGCTGAGGCCCTGTGCAGGGCCTTCCGGGTCACTGATGAGCGGTTTGTGCAGAAAGCAGCCAGGGAGGTATGCCCCTTTCTCATAAGTTCCAGCTAGAAACTGAGTCTAGTTTTATTTAAACTGTTTTCAGAGCTTAAGATGTGGGACCACAGGAGTGGTGACTTTCATCAGAGGCAACATGCTACATGTGGCCTGGGTGGGTGATTCCCAGGTTATGCTTGTGAGAAAGGGCCAAGCTGTTGAACTAATGAAGCCACACAAACCAGACAGAGAGGTAAGTATGGTCTGTTTTAATAGAGCCCATGCTATTTGCTTCTTTTTATTGCATTGCTGTTTAGGATGAAAAGCAGAGAATTGAGGCCCTTGGAGGTTGCGTAGTCTGGTTTGGTGCCTGGAGGGTGAATGGAAGTCTGTCGGTTTCCAGAGCTATTGGTAGGAAAAACAAATTTTTGTTTCTCCAAACTCTAATGATGCCCCTACACTCTGCTTCCCGCAGGAGATGCTGAACATAAGCCATATATCTGTGGGGATGCAGATTCTGCCTCCACTGTTCTGGATGGGACCGAAGACTACCTCATTCTGGCCTGTGATGGCTTCTATGACACCGTGAACCCTGATGAGGCAGTGAAAGTTGTGTCCGACCACCTGAAAGAGAATAATGGAGACAGCAGCATGGTTGCCCACAAATTAGTGGCATCAGCTCGTGATGCTGGGTCAAGTGATAACATCACGGTTATTGTGGTATTCCTGAGGGACATGAACAAAGCTGTAAATGTTAGTGAGGAATCAGATTGGACAGAGAACTCTTTTCAAGGAGGGCAAGAAGATGGTGGGGATGATAAGGAGAATCATGGAGAGTGCAAACGCCCTTGGCCTCAGCACCAGTGCTCAGCACCAGCCGACCTAGGCTATGATGGGCGTGTGGATTCATTCACTGATAGAACTAGCCTGAGCCCAGGGTCCCAAATCAACGTGCTGGAAGACCCAGGCTACCTAGATCTCACACAAATAGAAGCAAGCAAACCTCACAGTGCCCAGTTTTTGCTACCAGTTGAGATGTTTGGTCCTGGTGCACCAAAGAAAGCAAATCTTATTAATGAGTTAATGATGGAGAAAAAATCAGTTCAGTCATCATTGCCTGAATGGAGTGGTGCTGGAGAGTTTCCCACTGCTTTCAATTTGGGTTCAACAGGGGAGCAGATATACAGAATGCAGAGCTTGTCTCCTGTCTGTTCAGGGTTGGAAAATGAACAGTTCAAATCCCCGGGAAACAGAGTTTCTAGATTGTCTCATTTACGCCACCACTACTCAAAGAAGTGGCACAGATTCAGGTTTAATCCAAAGTTTTATTCATTTCTCTCTGCTCAAGAGCCTTCCCACAAAATAGGCACTAGCCTGTCCTCACTTACTGGAAGTGGGAAGAGAAATAGGATAAGAAGTTCTCTGCCATGGAGGCAAAATAGTTGGAAAGGGTACAGTGAAAACATGAGGAAGCTCAGAAAGACTCATGATATTCCATGCCCAGATCTTCCTTGGAGCTATAAAATAGAATAATTTTTCTTTCAAGTAGGTTAGCTAGCTCTCCCCCAATAAAAATACCACTATCAGAGTAGAAACAAGGTAGACATTTCTAAAACATATGTGCTTCATTATGAATCCATGGATGGCTCAATTCTTAAATGTAAATAGATCTCTAGGAAACTCAAAGTACAGTGTTTTCAATCTAAAAAGAAGTATTGGCAGTTTCACTTGCAAAATTACACAGCTGGTCCCTGTGATGTGTCTCGACACCAATACACAACCCCCTTCCCACCATCCTTCATGTCACTAGATACACAACCCCCTTCCCACCATCCCTTCAGTCACTAGTGGAAGCTTTCAAGTTAGTTATTTCAGTCAGGATATACAGTGTTGAAATCTCAATGCAGTTGAAATCTGGTCTGATGTGCCTAATTTATCTGTGGAAAATTTAATGCTGAATTACATTTGGTTGGGAAATGTCCCTCAAAATCCTGGGCACTATGAAGGAACCCCCTGCCCCCTCACCTTTTTGGGTAGGTAAAAGACTAAAAGCCATATGGATTTTAACTGATAACAATGAAAGTGGTAAATCAGTGTAAAAGTGTCATATTCTCAGACTTGTGAGGCGGTTTATAGTCAGAAAGATTTACGGATTTTTTTCCTGTAACATAAAAGATTGTGAACTTTTTTTAATTAAAAAATATTTCCTAGGGCTGTAGTTATTTGGGAGTTTCATAACCTGTTATGGTGCTTTTGGTGGAAATTTTTATTATTTAGCATTTTAGGAGACCGCTGTCAACTGGTTTTAATCTATGATGCTAATGTGTTTTCCACTGTACCCTCATCTCAGGAATAAAACTGCTTTAACGGAGATGATGTCAGGTACAAATACACTATAGAGTCAAAATACCATTTACAAAGAAAATCAAAAGCATTTCTATATTTTGTCTTTTTTTAGTTCAGACAGCAAAGGCATGTACTACTATAAAATACAAAGTGATTTTAGAGAATGAAAAATGCTACTTTTATCTTCTCTAAAATTATTTCCCCCAAGGTAGTGAAGTAATTGGAATGAAGGAGGCTGAAAGTATTGTCTAAAGTGAGCCCAGAGGCCACTGAGAATGCAGATTACTGACAGCCAGGTCTGTTTAGTTGTAATTGGAAGACACATGAGTGTCCTGCTTACATGTAGCTTCAGACTGCAGAGACAGGACGTGTGCTTTTCATTTCAATATTTAGTTATATTTGATATTTTGAAACTGTCTGCTTTTTGCTATTTCTGCAGTTTCAAGTTAGTTAGAAGCATGTTGTCAACTAAAGACAACAAACTATCAGATTCATTCATTCAGTGAAGCAGCCTCTGATTCTCTAAGAGTCACGAATGTCTTAGTGTTACCCTCCCCTAGTCAACAGCAGACCAGCCTGGCCAATGCCTATGGGTGGCCCCTCTGGAGTGCTCACTAACAAGGGTGAGTGCTCTCGCTAAGAAGTGTCCCCCGCCTAATCATGTGTTTATAGGATAGTACACGTTCCCCAGGCCCATAACAGAGGACTAAAATCTCTGAATTTTAAAGACACAGATGACTGGCATATTTTGGATACCAGTATAGCTATATCAAATAGACAAAAACAGCTTCACTTTAGCAATGATCAGATTGTTAATCTACAGATTTTATTTTTTAAAATTTGGATGTAAGTAGAGACTTTCAGTATTTGTTTTCTCTTGATTTTGAAGTCATTTCTTCTTCTCACGTCTGTGACAAATGGTTGAAAAGGAGTCAACATGGCCCCAACTATAGTGCCGGAACCTTTTCATCATTCTGAGGCTTTGCCCCACACATGGTCCTCACTCATATCTGTCACCTTCTGAAGCCTAGATCTTGTTAACCCATCAGGTGCAGTGTCAGTTTCAAATCAAATTATCTAAGAAAACAAGAAAACAAAGGCAGCAGACTATTGGTACACATTATAGTCCAAAGTGCTTAGCGAAGTAAAAAAAAAAGCTTTTTAAAATTTCTATTGTTGTCTATTGGTAATGTTTTTGATCAGAATAAAGAGGGTAAAGGGAAAAAGTTACTACACATGCTAGGCTTTCTCAGTGGGGAAAAAAATGGCTGGATAGAACTGGGACAAACACAGACCCATCTTTAGGGGTCTGGATTTTGTAGGTCCGACTACACAGCAGTGTTAACTCATTTCTCATGCCATTAGCTCTCTACAAAATAAAGCAAAGTAGTTCTAGTGTGGTCGTTATAAACCAATATTGTGAAAAATAGCAACTATTCATTTGTTCACAACATGCGTATTTATAGAGTAGTTAGGTACCATTTGTAAGGTAAATCCTTTAAAATTCTATAATACATACTAAAATAGTGGTTATTGGTCTGATATATGCTGCTCTTGGTTCTATAAACTAGATAAAAGCAGTGCTTTGTGAAATGCAGTGTTCTCTCTTAACGCCACTGGTGATAGGAAGTAGTTCCCTTCAGTTCAAATCCTGTGCCCTTATTTGCTGCTTGCTGACGTAAGCAATAAGTAACCCTCTAACTAATGGTATCTACATATTTCTGTAACTTGTATTTAATGATGGTGTACCTGGTGATTGTAAAAATATTAGACAGATATAAAAGTATCTATATAATATCTATAAACTGTTAATGCTGAGGTATAGTCTGTGAATTATGTGTTTTGTATTTTTATTCATTGTGTAATTTAGTGGTGGTGAAAGTTCTACACTCAATCCTTAAAGAGTGGCAGTATCCCTTTTTCAATTTAACATGGTCTGCATCAATCTGTTTGCCTGCTAAACAAGTTAGAATAGGAAATAGTAAAATAAATCCAAACAAGAGTGTAATATTGGTTAGGGAAACAAACTTCAGGTCACCAACTGAAGTCATTACAAACTCCTTGTACATTCACTGTGAGTTTCAAAGGGAGTCAGTCCCTAATTTACAGGTTTCCTTTGTTCACTTTCTAGATGTGTACTTTTGAGGGACATGAGGTTAGGCAACATTACAGCAACACACACTGGGGCTATTAATCCCATTTAGGTCTGTACTAAAGAGGATGGGTAGAAACACATATGTATATACCTTTTCTTTACCTAGAAGTGCCATCCATTGTCCTTGAATTATTATGATTAAAGTTACTGTTGCATTTAGGAGGCTCCTTGAAAGTAACACCTTTTCCAAGGACAATGGCAACAATGTCAATGTCAACACTGAGTCTAATTTTGACCACATTTATAGTGGTATAGTGTCAATACTGCATTTTCATGACAACCACACTCCACTGTTGAAACACTGTGCCAGTGAGAAGTGCAACATCCAGTGGGCAGATGAAAATGATGCATGGCCAAGTTCAGTGTTTACAGATAAAACTGCTGTGGTTCAAGTGCTTCCTTCCCCATCAAATCCTTGATAAGGCTTTGTGGGAAAATGATCTAAATTATTGTTTTAATTTTTAAACCTAATTTATTCACTCAGTGAACATTCTTACCTAAGCAAGGCTATAAAAGGGAATACTACAGTTTTGTCCACACTTTAATTTGAGACCATTTTTCTTTGAATCGTAAGTTAGCAAAAGAAATTTTTTTCACCTTTGAAAATCACGTGATGTTAAAGGACAAATGCCCACTCTTCTATTCTGATCTGCAAATAGCTTAAATGTCTCTTGCAAAACAAAGTAAGATACCACCAGTATTACAACACAATGATTTTCCAGACAAATGGTATGGTGTTGAAAAATAACTGTTACTTCTTAAAGCAGCATTTTATCTTCTATTTTGAAGACTATTTATTGTAATAATTAGAAAACATGAAATAGGGAACTCCAGACTGACACAGCAGTTGTTTTTGAAAAGGAAATAAACTTTGATGAATTAGATAATCCAGATACATCATTGTAAACTCTTACTCTAGGTGCTCTTTGGTGAGAGACAGGCTTTGTTCTCTTGTTCATAACATTTCTCTGCAAAGAATTCTCTATGGAGTGAAGCGAATGAAGTGAATAATTTCTTACCAAATAAATTTATCAATTTACAAATCTGCTCTACATCTCACTTTTGAGTTCAGTTGTAGTCATGAGTGATCCTTCATATTTTATTAAAAGTGTTCATTCAGGTAAGGTGTATGTTGAAATTTTGCCAATTATCTTAATAAAACCTGGCAATTTAAAAACCACTAGTCATTTGTCTTTTTATTTAAAGGAAAGG